GACAGGGGTGCTGTTTGCCTTCCAGGCCACCGTCACAGCTCCCGGGTAGAAGCCACTCATGAGACACAGCAGTGTGGCCTTTTGGCTTGGAGCTCCTCAGAGGAGGACGGGAACAGAGTGACCAAGGGGGTGGCCTTGGGCTGGCCTGTGGGTGGGCGAGCGGCAGGAGGTCAGCATCCTGTTGTGTACCTGGGAGCCCCCTGACCTCAGTGTATGAAGAGGGGTCAGGCCCCCTCAGTGCCAGTGTAGGACCCCTCAGACATGGTCCACAGTGTCTCAGAAGGGTGTGACATGAGGTTCCTAAAACAACTCTCTGTCATTCAGGGAACCTCCGAGCCTGTCCCCTGCCCACCAGTGGTGGCAGTTAATTTGGTATTCATTTCCAAGGCTGGAGAAGGATGTAATTTTTTTTCTTTTCTTTTCTTTTGGTGAGACAGGGTCTTACTGTGTTGTCCAGGTTGGAGTGACCTGGCGTGGTCTCTGCTCACTGCTAATTTTTGTATTGTTTGTAGAGATGAGGTCTTCCTGTGTTGTCCAGACTCGTCTCAAATTCCTGGGCTCAAGGGATCTTCCTGCCTTGGCCTCGCAAAGTGCTGGGATTACAGATGTGAGCTACTGCATCCAGCCCCCTTTTTTTTTTTTGAGATGGTGTCTCACTCTGTTGCCCAGGCCGGAGTGCAATGGCACAATCTTGGCTCAGTGCAACTTCTGCCTCCCAGGTTCAAGCGATTCTCCTGCCAAAGCCTCCCAAGTATCTGGGATTACAGGCGTGTGCCACCACGCCTGGCTAATTCTTTTGTATTTTCAGTAGAGATGGGGTTTCACCCATCAGGCTGGTCTCGAACTTTTGATGACCTCAGATGATCCACCCACCTTGGCCTCCCGAAGTGCTGGGATTACAGGCATGAGCCATCGTGCCCAGCCTCTCAGCTCCTAATTCTTATGTTCATCAATCAGTCTCTTGCTGGGGTTCCCCTAGGAGGTGGTGAAATGACCCCAGCTCGCTGTTCCTCACATGGGTGCTGCCACGTCACTGGCTCAGGCTCAGCTGCTGGGTCACCAGGAGAATGGACCCTTCCTCCACCTCAGCTCAGAGCACAGTGATGATTCGTGACTTTCCCAATAGAACTTCAAATCTCTGAGGACGGGGGGTGGGGGGATGTGCTTGAGTGTTTGTACTCATGGTCTTGTTCTCGGAGTGACAAAGCTGGAACACAATACCTCTATGCATGAAAAGGTTGTCACTTGTCACAACTAACAGGCTTTCACCTCAAGGAAATTTTCTTCCCTTGTGTACTTTTCCCCTGGCAGTGGACATGGCTGCACTCTTCCAAGAAGCAAGCAGCTGTCCCGTCTGCTCAGACTATCTGGAAAAACCAATGTCCCTGGAGTGTGGATGCACCGTCTGCCTCAAGTGCATCAATTCGCTGCAGAAGGAGCCCCATGGGGAGGATCTGCTTTGCTGTTGCTGTTCCATGGTCTCTCAGAGGAACAAAATCAGGCCCAATCGGCAGCTAGAGAGGCTGGTTTCCCACATCAAGGAACTGGAGCCCAAGCTGAAGAAGATTCTACAGATGAACCCAAGGATGCGGAAGTTCCAAGGTAAGGAATCTGTATACCCTGCCCCCTTCCCAACTTGCTGAGCAACTTGTTTTCCTTTTCACAGTGGATATGACCTTGGATGCCGACACAGCCAACAACTTCCTCCTCATTTCTGACGACCTCAGGAGCGTCCGAAGTGGGCTCATCACACAGAATCGGCAAGACCTTGCCGAGAGATTTGACGTGTCCGTTTGCATCCTGGGCTCCCCTCGCTTTACCTGTGGCCGCCACTACTGGGAGGTGGACGTGGGAACAAGCACAGAATGGGACCTGGGAGTCTGCAGAGAATCTGTTCACTGCAAAGGGAAGATCCAGCTGACCACAGAGCTTGGATTCTGGACTGTGAGTTTGAGGGATGGAAGCCGCCTCTCTGCCAGCACGGTGCCGCTGACTTTCCTCTTAGTAGACCGCAAGTTACAGCGAGTGGGGATTTTTCTGGATATGGGCATGCAGAACGTTTCCTTTTTTGATGCTGAAAGTGGTTCCCATGTCTATACATTCAGGAGCGTCTCTGCTGAGGAGCCACTGCGCCCATTTTTGGCTCCTTCAATTCCACCTAATGGTGATCAAGGTGTCTTGAGCATCTGTCCTTTGATGAACTCAGGCACTACTGATGCTCCAGTCCGTCCTGGGGAGGCCAAATAAGCCGCCACTGCAAAAAAAAACAGGGTCAGAAAATTACTTGGGTGGGTAGACTTAGGAATTTTCTACTTGGTAAAAGCATTATACAGTCATAGGAGAAAGATATGGGACATTTCTATAATCTATATTCTAATTTGATTCGATTATTGAGTCGTAAGTATTAATTATTGCCACCATCCAACTCATTGAGTCTTATGGTTCACATCTTGTTTCCTATAGAAATGTTCTGTATTCTCGGATCAATTTCCAAATGCTTTACTTTTTCATTTCTGTAAGTTCAAATCAATGTTTAAATTATAGAAGTTATGAGGTAAATAAACATTTGGATATCACCTAATGCATCATGTGATTTTCTAAATGATAG